GTCCCACAGCACCAGCAGCGCCCGACGCCGGGCGAACTCCAGCGCGAAGAGGCGGCCCAGGCCGCTGCCGGCGCCGGTGATGAGGCACACCTGGCCCGCCACGCTCTTCTCCTTGGGCCGCACCAGCCAGCGCGCCGCGGCCAGCACGAACGCCCAGAGCACTTTGAAAGTGACCACGAAGAACTCCACCACGATGTTCATCGCGACGCCCGGGGCCCCGCACGAGCCCAGTGCCTGCGTCCGCGCCCACCCCGAGCCCGGCAATCGGGCTCCCGGCTCCGGGGCGCTTGTCACAGAGGCCGGGACGAGAAGGCTGCGCCCCGCGCCCGCCCCCGAGGTGCCCGCCGGGTTGGAGTGCGCGGCGCCGCTCCCTGCCTGCGCGGGGCCACTCCCGCCCGGGCTCGGCGCTGTGGCCCCGGACTGTGCCCGCCGCGGCAGTCACCCGGCTCGGCGCCTCCTGCCGGCAGCCGCCCGCCCGTCCCGCAGCGCCCGGCCGGCCGGCTCCGCTGCAGTGGCGGTGACAGCCGCGAGTTAGACTACTCGAACTGCCCTCATGGCCAAGCTGCTGCCGCCCGAGCGTCCCCGGAACCGGCGCGCCGGCTCCCTCTCACCCCGGGGGAGGGGTGCGCAGCGGAGGCGGCACGGGCCAGCGGGCTGCCGCGGGAGTTGTCAACTCGACCCAAGTTGCGAGAGGGTGGGAGAGTGGGGTGCGGGGCGGCGGAGCGCCGGGAAGGGGAGACTCGCTCGGCGCAGGCAAGCGCTGCCCAACGCCTTGCAGCTGCCCCCGAGGGCTCGCGTTCCCCGGCCCTGCACTCTCCGCGGGTGTCACTCGGGCACTGGGCTCCGCAGCGCAGCCCGCTTGCAAGTCAGAGCGCTCCGGGCCGGCTCTGAGCGGGCTCCACGCTCCGCGCTATATAACCCCGCGACCGGGAAGAGCCCGCGCCAGCCTCGGCATCGGCCCTCCCTCCGCCCGGCCTCCCCGCCCCCGGGCGCACCCCGCCCCCGGCCCAGCCCCCAGCCCGCCAGCCGTCCGCGGAGCCGAGCCGGGTAGCCCCTCTCACACGGCCGTGGCCGCAACCTCAGCCCTCCTCGCACCTCCCTTCGCAGCTCACGCCCCCTCCCGTGGGGTGTCCTGGCCTCCGCCTGCCGAGCTCGGCAGTCAGCAGAGCCCCGGCCATCCTCCTCCGGCCGTCCGGTCCCCACTGGTCCCTGGCTAGCCACTTTTCGTAAGCTAGAGCACTCCAGACCGCCCCGCCTGCGATCAGGCGCTGCGGAAGACAGCCCTGTGGGCTGGAGCGACGACAAGGACCTCGCGGAGCGGCGAAAGGGGTGTAGTCTGCGACTACCGCGGCAGGGAGCCGGGAGGGCGGCCAAAAGTGACTTCGAATTGCAGCTAGCCGTTTGGAACGTGGCCCAAGAGGCTCTCATTTTCCTGGCTGGAACCGTCGCCGCGGTGCTTGCCTGCGGTCCTGGTCAGCCGTTGCCCTCCCGCCGGGCGGGCGAAGACTGGTGCATGCTGGGATTTGTAGTTCGTCCCCATGAGGCTCGTCCTGGGAACATTATGGGGAGGAACGGAGCCTAATCCTGTCAGCGCAGCCTGGGGATTAGGACCCGGAGTTGCCAAGGTGTCAGCACTCTTTGCTCTTGAATTGATTAACTATTGATAACATTTTTGTTTATTAACGTTAGAGAGAAGAAGAAGGAGGTTCCTGCTGTGCCAGAAACCCTTAAGAAAAAGCGAAGGAATTTCGCAGAGCTGAAGATCAAGCGCCTGAGAAAGAAGTTTGCCCAAAAGATGGTAAGTAAACTTTTTGAGGCACTAGCACATAAAAAATTATGAATAACTGATTATTGGTTTTCAGCTTCGAAAGGCAAGGAGGAAGCTTATCTATGAAAAAGCAAAGCACTATCACAAGGAATATAGGCAGATGTACAGAACTGAAATTCGAATGGCGAGGATGGCAAGAAAAGCTGGCAACTTCTATGTACCTGCAGAACCCAAATTGGCGTTTGTCATCAGAATCAGAGGGTAAGTTCAGTTTTACTGCATTCGGGTTTGAAGCAAATGCATTTCTGGTCCGTTTTCACCACAGTATCAATGGAGTGAGCCCAAAGGTTCGAAAGGTGTTGCAGCTTCTTCGCCTTCGTCAAATCTTCAATGGAACCTTTGTGAAGCTCAACAAGGCTTCGATTAACATGCTGAGGATTGTAGAGCCATATATTGCATGGGGGTAAGTCTCTTTTCTCCTTTGATTTCTATTTGTCACCTTATTTATGTTTGCTTTTTCACTTCAGGTACCCCAATCTGAAGTCAGTAAATGAACTAATCTACAAGCGTGGTTATGGCAAAATCAATAAGAAGCGAATTGCTTTGACAGATAACGCTTTGATTGCTCGATCTCTTGGTAGGTTCTATTTGGGGGAAAATTTGGTATTATTAATAATCTTAAATAACCTTAAAATATTTAGGTAAATACGGCATCATCTGCATGGAGGATTTGATTCATGAGATCTATACTGTTGGAAAACGCTTCAAAGAGGCAAATAACTTCCTGTGGCCCTTCAAATTGTCTTCTCCACGAGGTGGAATGAAGAAAAAGACCACCCATTTTGTAGAAGGTGGAGATGCTGGCAACAGGGAGGACCAGATCAACAGGCTTATTAGAAGAATGAACTAAGGTGAGAGACCTCATCCTGAGAAAGGTTGAGTTTGTTTTCTAATGGTTTTCTTTTTTCCTTTCAGGTGTCTACCATGATTATTTTTCTAAGCTGGTTGGTTAATAAACAGTACCTGCTCTCAAATTGAAATATATTGTTGTATTTGTGATTTGTTGTTGTTGTTGTTAGCCTGCCTCTGTCTTCCCTTAACTACTGTGGCAAGTGTGGTGTGTGATAAAATTAAGCCAAATCAACAGCCCATTTCGTGCAAAATCAGGGTCGAGTCTGTGTGAAAGACATCTCTTGGGTTTTTAAAAGGCTTTTCTATACAAAAGATTTTAATTTTTTGTTTTTTAACTGTGCTGAGTGATTCGAAATGGGTTTATTCTAAGAAAGCCTGTTTCACAAGCATTTGTACATGATTTGTCGGTAAGGTAATCCAACTTTGGTTTATGGAAAAAATTGAATTTAGTTGCTAAAATTTATTTCTCGGGCCTTCGCTTGTTTATAAACTGCCATGTAAATGTGTTGTTTTCCTTTTGCATTCCATTTTTGTGTTCTTGTTTTGCATCTTTTGCCAT